TGTTGGCCAGGCTGGTCTCGAACTCCTGACCTTGTGATCTGCCTGCCTCAGCCTCCCAAAGTGCTGGGATTACAGGCGTGAGCCACCGCACCCAGCCAATGAACATTCTTTAAATGAAATCTTTTTCTATACATTTATTATTTTTCCAGGAATAAAACCTTAAAATTGGATGAAAGTTATGACATTTTAAAGTCTTTTGCCTTAAAATTTCTAGTCGCACTCCAGACTGGTATCATTTTCCACTTCCACAAACAGTGCTTCATCCTGCTTTTTAAAATTGTACAATCTTTCATGTAATAATTTCTACCTAAAGTTGGAAGGTATAGGAACATGCCCTGAAAAATACTAGCTAGAAGCTATTCATTGTTATTAGCCAATAACTTCAAATAAAGTAAGAGATCTTAAGAAGTCTGGTTAATTTTCCACCAGCACTTTTGCATTTATGGTCTAACGTTGCTGTGAAAACCTGAAAAAAGTTTCTTGTTTGCCTGAATCAAAGCATAGCCTAGTCCTAACGAGCATATGATAGTCTCATAAATGTTTACATACAATTGCTTGATTGTCATTGTATCAGAAGACCACAGCAGGTGGTCACGCTGCTGCTTCAGAAGCTAACTCGGTAACATCTTTAGAGAATGCTTTCAGTGAGTAACTTACTACAGAAGGTAGTGGAGACTTTTCTTCATGAATATGGGTTTTTAAACACCCATAGTCTACAGCCTTGATATTAGCTTTCTCAAATGAGTGCTTAGTATATCTCTATCTCAATCTTTTTGTGTGTATTTAGGCACATAATTTTTAAGGAGTGGTGTTATTCTGTAAATTTTTAAATCTTTTTTAATTTAAAGATGTATCATGAACATCTTTGCCATCTCTAAAGACTTGACCAATATTTTGATTATTAATTCTTGACAAAGCTTCCCGATCCAGCCCTTAGATGTGCCCCACCCCCATGAGGACGATAGGGCCTCCAAAATCCATGTGTAGGGTTTCTTGTTTCTGTCTTTTTTTTTTTTTTTTTTTACTTTAAGAAAGTATTGAAGTATAACACATAGAGAAATGTATGCAGATCGCAAATGTACAGCTTGATGACTTTTTGCAAACTGAACATATCTATGTAACTGGCACCTAGATCAAGAACCAGTACACCACCAGTGCCCTACTTCTGGTCACCACCCCACTCCACCCTCAGTGTGTTTGAAACACCTCACATTTTATGTCCAGGGTAAGTCCTTCATTTACAGAATTCTATGTTTGCCTGAACCATTACTTTATATGAGCTAGCTACTGTTAGCTTACATCAAGGTGTCTCCCTTGTCACTGAAAATGTGTAGACGTCTGCCTAAGTAAAGATTACAATGTTAAATTTGGGCACTGAGTGTACATCAATATTTATGTGTTTGTGATTTCCAGGTACACAAATACATACATGGCATGCATACCAACAAATCTGGAACTACTTTCTTCTTAATGAATGTAAAACTGAATTATGCTATATTGATCTAAGCTTAGAATATCTTTAACTACAATTGATTGCCACAGAATATTTCATGTGCCCTGTTTCCAGTTTTTTAAAATTGCTCATTTCAGTTACCATAAGTATTCCTTTTGAATGCTCAAGATTTCAAAGCCAAGAATTTTTCATCTTCTGTTTGAGGTAGAATTGTATGTGTTTGTCCTGAATATCCACAGCTGTCTTTTTATATGGTTCAATTTCTGTGTCTGATACTCAGAAAAACATCATTTTGATTCCTGTGGGGTTTTTTTTATGTGAGAGCTTGAGTCAGAGAAAGAAACAGGTTTAGCAGGCTCTCTATGCTTTATATATACATATAGTTTTGAAAAAACAATTTATGTGTTATCAAAAATCATGTATTATTATTGGGTTGTATAAGTGTACTCTTAGAAGTGAAAATCAAGGGTTATACTTAATATACCCATTAGTTTTTTAAAAAGCTAAAACGTCTTTCTCATTATAGAAGTAATATGTCTAAGAATATTTTTCAGCCATAAAAAGTAATGGAGTAGTGAAAGGTGCTACAATATGGATGAAAATTGAAAATACTATGCTAAGTGAAAGAAGACAGACACAATAGGCCACATATTGCATGATTCCATTTATATGAAGTGTCCAGAATAGGAAAATCTGTAGAGACAGAAAGTAGATTCGTGGTTGCCAGAGCTGGGGAGAACGAGAATAAAGAATGACTGCTAGTGGGCACAAGGTTTCTTTGGGGGATAATGGAAATATTCTGGAATTAGATCGCAGGAATGGTTGCACAACCCTGTTAATATCATAAACACCACTGAATTGTATACTTTAAAAGAATGAGATGTGTAGCACGTGGATTTTATCTCACATTTTTTTAAAAAAATAAGACGTGCATTGTAGAAAATTTGGAATCAAAAGAAAAGTAGAAAATGGCAGGAACAAGTTATAGCCTCATTGTCCAGCAACAATTACTGTTGCTTTCTAGTGTATTTCCTTTCAGTTTGTTTTGTTTTTCATGTATTGTTGTTGCAGAGGGAAGACTTCAATATTGCTTCCTGTTACATGACAGAGATACAGTTATTAAATGTTAAATAGTCACATATTAAAATCAACCCAACCCCCTTAAAAAAGGGCAGGTCCCAAGAAAGATTCGTTTATTTGTCGGAGGGAATAATGGATGGGAATGCCAATAAGACAAGCAGAGAATGATGGCTAGCCCTGTAAGAAGGGATGAAGAAGAACCTGAAGGGAAGAGATCCCAGGTCCTGAGAGGCAGAAAGACAGATTTGAGCAGTTGCCATGAAAGGTGAGACTCCAGAGGGAAACATTTCAAAGAGATCCTTACTGTGGTGTTCACTCTCTTCTTACAGAGTTTCATAAATGGACGCTGACATGGACTACGAAAGACCCAACGTTGAAACTATCAAATGTGTGGTCGTGGGTGACAATGCCGTGGGGAAGACGCGCTTGATCTGTGCCAGGGCGTGCAACACCACACTCACGCAGTATCAGCTGCTGGCCACCCACGTGCCAACAGTGTGGGCGATTGACCAGTACCGCGTGTGCCAGGAGGTAAGATGCACAGAGTGTCTTCAGCATCCCTACCGAGCACAGATGCTCTCTCTCTCTCCTGCAGGTCTTGGAGCGTTCTCGGGATGTTGTTGATGAAGTGAGTGTTTCTCTCAGGCTTTGGGATACTTTTGGTGATCATCACAAAGACAGACGCTTTGCATATGGCAGGTAAACCAAGACTAGTACAGCGTGGTTGAGCTCAATACAAGCTTCTTTTATGATTTCCTTTTAGGTCTGATGTTGTGGTCCTCTGTTTTTCGATTGCTAATCCCAATTCCCTAAATCATGTGAAAAGCATGTGGTATCCAGAAATCAAGCACTTTTGCCCTCGAACACCCGTTATCCTTGTTGGGTGCCAGCTTGATCTCCGCTATGCCGACCTGGAAGCTGTTAATCGAGCCAGGCGCCCGTTAGCAAGGTAAGCCAAGGGACTCAGTGTTTCCCTGTCCTCTGATTATAATTTTTAAAATGTTCTATTTCAGGCCCATAAAGAGAGGGGATATTTTGCCCCCAGAAAAAGGCCGAGAGGTAGCAAAGGAACTTGGCTTACCATACTATGAAACAAGCGTGTTTGACCAGTTTGGTATCAAGGATGTGTTTGACAATGCAATCCGAGCAGCGCTGATTTCCCGCAGGCACCTGCAATTCTGGAAATCCCACCTAAAGAAAGTCCAGAAACCTTTACTTCAGGCACCCTTCCTACCTCCAAAAGCCCCTCCACCGGTCATCAAAATTCCAGAGTGTCCTTCCATGGGGACAAATGAAGCTGCCTGTTTACTGGACAATCCTCTATGTGCCGATGTTCTGTTCATCCTTCAGGACCAGGAACACATCTTTGCACATCGAATTTACCTCGCTACCTCTTCTTCCAAATTTTATGATCTGTTTTTAATGGAATGTGAAGAATCCCCAAATGGGAGTGAAGGAGCCTGTGAGAAAGAGAAGCAGAGCAGAGATTTCCAGGGGCGGATATTGAGTGTCGACCCAGAGGAAGAAAGGGAGGAGGGCCCGCCTAGGATTCCTCAGGCCGACCAGTGGAAGTCTTCAAACAAGAGCCTGGTGGAGGCTCTGGGGCTGGAAGCCGAGGGTGCAGTTCCTGAGACACAGACTTTGACCGGATGGAGTAAGGGGTTCATTGGCATGCACAGGGAAATGCAAGTCAACCCCATTTCAAAGCGGATGGGGCCCATGACTGTGGTCAGGATGGACGCTTCAGTCCAGCCAGGCCCTTTTCGGACCCTGCTCCAGTTTCTTTATACGGGACAACTGGATGAAAAGGAAAAGGATTTGGTGGGCCTGGCTCAGATCGCAGAGGTCCTCGAGATGTTCGATTTGAGGATGATGGTGGAAAACATCATGAACAAGGAAGCCTTCATGAACCAGGAGATTACGAAAGCCTTTCACGTAAGGAAAGCCAATCGGATAAAAGAGTGTCTCAGCAAGGGAACGTTCTCGGGTGAGTGGGCCGCGGGGCAGAGCCATTAATACCTCATGGTTGTGTTTCCTCAATCCCTTGGCAGACGTGACATTTAAATTGGACGATGGAGCCATCAGTGCCCACAAGCCGCTGCTGATCTGTAGCTGTGAGTGGATGGCAGCCATGTTCGGGGGGTCATTTGTGGAAAGTGCCAACAGTGAGGTACGTGCCTTCCTAAAAGCATAGTGGTGTCTAGCAGAATTTAGCTTTTTGTATAACATTTCAGGTGTATCTCCCGAACATAAACAAGATATCAATGCAAGCAGTATTGGATTATCTCTATACCAAGCAGTTGTCTCCTAACTTGGATCTGGACCCGCTGGAATTAATTGCCTTGGCAAACAGATTTTGCCTGCCACACTTGGTTGCACTTGCAGGTAAGGATGATGACTCAGGGCCATGCAGTGTCTAATGTTCTCCTGCCCCCTCTCTCTTCCCCAGAACAGCATGCCGTTCAGGAGTTGACCAAAGCCGCCACGAGTGGCGTGGGCATTGACGGAGAAGTGCTCTCTTACTTGGAATTGGCTCAGGTTTGTAACAGTTTGCTTTTTACCTTTTAAGTGTCTTACCCTCCTTTTGCTCACTTTTCTGCAGTTTCACAATGCCCACCAGTTGGCCGCCTGGTGTTTGCACCACATCTGCACCAACTACAACAGTGTATGCTCCAAGTTCCGTAAGGAAATCAAATCAAAATCTGCAGGTGAGACTGTGTGAGGCCCCCATTCATCCAGCAGGTCTTATGGTCTGCATCTTTCCTTCACCAGACAACCAGGAATACTTCGAGCGGCACCGCTGGCCCCCTGTGTGGTACCTGAAGGAAGAAGATCACTACCAGCGTGTGAAAAGGGAACGAGAGAAGGAAGATATTGCACTAAATAAGCATCGCTCAAGACGAAAGTGGTGCTTCTGGAATTCATCTCCAGCAGTGGCCTGAAGAGGAAGAGAAAAAAAACAAAAAACAGAAACCAATCGGTAATCTGATCCACCACTTTTCAAAGCACTACTATAAAATTCGTCTTGTTAGAGATACGACATAGTTCAGGTTTCGGGCACTGATCTTCCTCCACTTTTGTGCATTTATCTTTGTTAGGATCAAAGCACAAGCTCACCATCAATGAGCCTGGACAAAAAGGGAAGCTGACTCTCACTGCATTCCTTAAACTGATATGTATATTTTTTTTGTTAGGAGGCTTAATAAACTTTAGTCTGTTATTTTGTTTCTTTTTATACAAAGAAAAAAAATTCAGCTTTCATGTTTCTGATTCCAGATTGGAAAATATTTTTATATGGTCTGTTGTATTTTGTTGAAATGAAAATACTGTGTATTACTTTATTTTACAGGCCACAATTGATTATGAAGTCACCCTGTGATTCTCTTTGCCCACATGACCACCGAGCATTATTACGTAATTAGAGGGTTATCCTTTTGTTGTGAAAGGAAGGAGGGGACTGAAATCTCCCAAAGTGCAAATTGGAGAGTGTTTAATCTTTGTTCTGTTGAATAACATCGGTGTAATTACAAAGTCAACTCCAAGAATGTGTATTTACAATATTTGCCATGTTAAGTGCTGGTAATTATATGGTTATATGTGCCATGTAAAATATAGTGATATCAAATATTCTGTTGTTTCCAATGTCTAGTTTCAAGAGGACAATCTTTATAATCATTAGAAGGGCTTATTAAATCCCAGCATTATCCAGGGCAAACTCACTGGTGGACCTGAATACATAAGATACCATTAGTGCGCTGGTGTTCGGATTGCTGTATTAGGGTTTACATCTCTCAGTATTCCTTGAACTTGCCATGCTTCTGCATGCAGATTCTTCACTGACTTGAATTGAGATGGGCAAGGGAAAAGGTCCCTGGACTCCCTCCTGCCATCTACAGGCTTGTCACATCTCACCACCAGAAACAGGCTTCCTCAGGCTTCTCACCTGTGGCCAACTTCACTTTGTAAGACCCATATTTTTAACTCTTCCCAGGGAAAATTCATGTTGCTGCAGAAGTAGGCTAAGGCAGACCACCCACTTCTGCTGAAATGCATTGGGAGCCTGTGAAAGCACAAAGCTGGAGGCTGGGCGCCTGCGTTCTCCTACACGGAAAGGAATCTAATTCCAAGAGTCTAGGAAATGGTGCTATTGTGAGTTCGTTCTGACTCTTTCTCATTCTGAGTTTTCAGTGTTAAACTAGGAAGTGTGACAGCAGGGGAGCTTTCGTGAGGCAGTCAGTCATTGCTTCTCTGTAAATTAAAATGTTACAGCACACACATACACACACAGAGAGCATTTCAAGGCCACAGCTCCACACCTGCCATGGGATGTTAATGTGGCAGGGGGTGGGGCTCATTCTGTTGGGAGGTCAAATTACCAATGCCAAGGACTGTTGATTTTGTTTTTATTTTTATTTTTTCTTCTAGCTTTTCAGAAGATGGAAATGAGACAGTTGAGTCCAAACCCCAATGCTGACAGCCATATGCATTTGAAAATCTATCTAGATTACAGATGGGCATTTATTACTGGCAGTGGAAACACCAGATAGAAGATCTTAGGAGAGGCCCAGAAATGCATCACCTTGTCATGACAAAAGAGAAGGCAGTAGAGTAGGGATAGTTACAAATGCATCCATCTTAATTATTTTCAATAGGCTTGTAAATCTTATCGATGGAAGGAGAAAGGAGACAAGATGTGGAAGAATTGACATGTATCCCACCATAAAATGGTAGAAGATGAGTTTTCAATGAGTAGTCATAGTTGAAATTTTACAACCAAAGCTCCCATTTGATTGTAATCTTGCCAAAATATAATGGATGTATAAATGAACTTGGGGTATAAGCAATAATATCCACTAGTGTTGTTATCAGCTACTGTAACCAAGTGGCTGGTTCATTTGGTTGATGCTGATTATGGCCTTTAACCATGGTGGTTTGTTGTGTGTTTTTTATTTCACAAAAAGCCAATAAAATTGTTTAGCTATAAAATGCCTCCAGTTTTGTTTTAAGGACAGACATCA